TAAACAAAAGTGGATCTTATGGGCATTCTGGAAAGCTCCCGCAGGAAGCTAAGAATAAAATTTTGAATTGAGAAGTCCCTTTCTTCAAACCACATTCAGACCCAATTCTGCTATTCTATTTATTTTTCAAGGGGATTAGCCTTATTTTAACACCAATAATCTTATCACAAAAACCTCCCAGAGGAAGACCCTGTAGATTTTGTAATGACCTTAATCAAGTATTAGCCCTACACTTCAATTAATCCCCAACTGTACAAAACGAATGTTCTTTTCTCTAAAGCTGTAGCAAGTTGAAAGGGGATTAAAAACGGAGGGAAGGGAAGAGTGTTTGGAATTTCAGGCACAGCAAACAGGCACAGCAGACCAGGAAGAGCGTCCCGGGAAAACATATTATCCAGACTTAAGTTTATATTCCCTGTCTCTCTCAGACTTTTGCAGAAAAATGAGTCATTCAACAAATATTTGAATCGAGATAGGGAAAGTGACGAGGAAGAAGTTTGCACTTATGAGGTTTTAATTTGCAATTATTTGGCTACCTTTTTGCCTTCCCAAAACATAGGGTCTTTAGGAGTGAAACTTCATAGCCAAACTTATACCTTGTCCAGCACAGAGAAGGCCATCAAAATGCCTGGTTTAAATAAAAATATTAAAATGATTGGGAGGGTAAATCCCTTGACCTATAAATCTGACCTCCTTTAAACATTATTTGTATGTTCCCCAATAAACTATTCCGTAATTTATTAGTTAGCAAGTGGAAATAAAAAGAAATGTGGAATGGGGCTATGCTTAGCGTCATTAAGCTGACAGGAATACAGCGCATTCAACTTGCAAACACCCTTCCACTCCCACAAAGAGCAAGCTGTCACTGGCCAATCAAAACAATGAACCATAATGAAACAGTTTTTCTTGCTCCACCCACTTGGTGACCAAATTTGAAAAAAAAAAAAAACCGCGCCAACTCATGTTGTTTTCAATCAGGTCCGCCAAGTTTGTATTTAAGGAACTGTTTCAGTTCATACCTTCCACTGCGATAGGAATCATGTCTGGTCGCGGCAAAGGCGGAAAAGGCTTGGGGAAGGGTGGTGCTAAGCGCCATCGTAAGGTGCTCCGGGATAACATCCAGGGCATTACAAAACCGGCTATTCGCCGTTTGGCTCGGCGCGGTGGCGTCAAGCGCATTTCCGGTCTTATCTATGAGGAGACTCGAGGTGTGCTTAAGGTTTTCTTAGAGAACGTTATTCGAGACGCCGTCACCTATACGGAGCACGCCAAGCGCAAAACTGTCACAGCCATGGATGTAGTATATGCCCTAAAACGTCAGGGGCGCACTCTGTATGGCTTCGGCGGCTGAATCTAAGAATACGCGGTCTCCTGAGAACTTCAAAAAACAAAAACAAAAAAACCCAAAGGCCCTTTTCAGGGCCGCTCACAAAGTCGTTTAAAGAGCTGAAATGCGTTGCG